CGATTCCTATTTTGAAGCTGCTGGATTTTTTTTTTTTTTTTTTTTTTTTTTTTTAACAGAGTCTCGCTCTGTCGCCCAGGCTGGAATGCAGTGGTGCGATCTTGGCTCACCGCAACCTGCACCTCCTGGGTTCAAGCGATTCTCATGCCTCAGCCTCCCGAGTAGCTGGGACTACAGGCGTGTGCCACCATGACCGGCTAATTTTTTTTTTTTTTTGTATTTTTAGTAGAGACGAGGTTTGCCATGTTGGCCAGGTTGGTCTCGAACTCCTGAGCTCAGGCAATCCGCTCGTCTTGGCCTCCCAAAGTGATGGGATTACAGGTGTGAGCCACGGCGCCCGGCCAGCTGCTGGATATTTTGACCACCTCAAGTACGCTGAGCACGAAATCAGTGCATCTGGCAGTACACAGGAGCTTGAAATACTTTTTTTAAAAGTTGTTATTCAAACTGAAGGAGTTTTTCCCTGTGGTCTGTAATCGCCACGTGCCCGTTCTGTATACAGCCAGCCTGGGTTTTTCAATCCCACGTCCGCTACCTAAGAGAACACCAAGGCTTGGAGTGAGTATGGCACAATCAGCTTCAGATGTTAAGCAAATATTCCAACCTAGAGTAGGAAAATGGAATATGGACGGGGCTTTATGAAGGTGCATGGTCAGGCAAAGGATCTTAGTGGATGAAAGACAGTAAAGATTCATCCCAACCAAAGACCAAAAATGACACATATGTATGAGCAAAACATCAGGAAGAACACTCTTATGTGGAAAATATTACACGGAAAACAAAAGAAGAGTAACTTTTTCCCTTTTGGTTTATCCCGCTCTGGTCCTCAGGGCGATAGCTACCACCTGACACACAGCGACCTGGGAAAGAGGGAAACTCAATCACTGCCCTCGCGGCCCGGGGGGAGCCCGGAAGCGCGCCCAGAGCCAGGTCCCGCGCGGGCGCCACCGAGCGCGGACCTCCCTCGCATCCTAGAGCGGCCGCGCGGGACCCGGCCGGCGGCGCACTTCCGCCCGGGCGCATTGTAGCCCCGCGGACAGCTGGGCCAGGGTGCGGGCCTGCGCCTCCCTCGGCTCCTGGCGCGGGCCTCGGGGAGAGGGTGAGTGCGGTAGGGCATACCAGAGGGGGGCGGAAATAATCCCCAGATGATCTTTCTGTTGCAGGGTGGAAGATGTCTATGGATGTGACATTCCTGGGGACGGGTGCAGCATACCCATCTCCAACCCGGGGTGCCTCTGCTGTGGTCCTTCGGTGTGAAGGCGAGTGCTGGCTCTTTGACTGTGGGGAGGGAACACAGACACAGCTTATGAAAAGCCAACTTAAAGCAGGTTAGTGTGCCTTCAGCTATCTCATTAAGATTTTCCAAACGTATTTCTCTATCTCAATCAAAAGGGAGAATTACCAAGATCTTCATCACACACCTTCATGGAGACCATTTCTTTGGCCTTCCTGGGCTCCTCTGCACAATCAGCCTGCAGAGTGGCTCCATGGTGTCCAAACAGCCTATTGAAATCTATGGCCCTGTAGGGCTTCGGGACTTTATCTGGCGAACCATGGAACTCTCTCACACGGAGCTGGTCTTCCATTATGTGGTTCATGAACTGGTTCCTACAGCAGATCAATGTCCTGCAGAAGAACTAAAAGAATTTGCGCATGTGAATAGAGCAGACAGTCCTCCCAAAGAGGAACAAGGAAGAACTATCCTGTTAGACTCAGAAGAAAACTCATACCTTCTGTTTGATGATGAACAATTTGTTGTAAAAGCATTTCGCCTCTTTCACAGAATTCCCTCATTTGGGTTTTCAGTCGTGGAAAAGAAACGCCCAGGTAAACTCAATGCACAGAAACTTAAAGACCTTGGTAAGTGTTTTTTTGTTTTTTGTTTTTTCCCGTATGATGTAATGTTATCTGCCTTCATCATTAGGTGTTCCACCAGGTCCTGCCTATGGGAAGCTGAAAAATGGAATTTCTGTTGTTCTGGAAAATGGGGTTACAATTTCTCCCCAAGATGTCTTAAAAAAGCCTATTGTTGGAAGAAAAATCTGCATATTGGGTGACTGCTCTGGGGTTGTGGGTGATGGAGGAGTAAAACTGTGCTTTGAAGCAGACCTGTTGATCCACGAAGCAACCCTGGATGATGCCCAGATGGACAAAGCAAAGGAGCATGGCCACAGCACACCACAGATGGCAGCAACATTTGCAAAGTTGTGCCGTGCAAAGAGGCTGGTTCTGACTCACTTCAGTCAGAGGTACAAACCAGTTGCCTTGGCCAGAGAAGGAGAAACAGATGGCATTGCAGAACTAAAAAAGCAAGCTGAATCAGTGTTAGATCTCCAAGAAGTGACTCTAGCAGAAGATTTTATGGTGATAAGCATTCCAATCAAGAAATGAAACCAGTGTTCCTGAGTGCACACTGACATGTCTGTGAATATGTTACTGAACCTATAGTCCAGTTTTTTTATTTCTTGTTTTAGTCTGAAATTATTTGGGCCCTAATAATCCTAAAAAGAATGGAGCTGCATTGATGAATTGGCTCAGTATTTAAAGGGAGCAAACTTTTTGATAATAAATCTTTTTAAGAGAAAAAAAACCCAGCATCCTTTTTGAAGTCCAGATTTGTCAAAATGATAGACTATTCAGTTATACATCTTATTTTGTGCTACTACCACAGATAGCCAATATTCCATGCAGTCCTGGGCTTAGCTTCTGCCCAGCTTTATTGCTGCTATTGGCAAAGAGCACAGGACTCAGCCCTCGTGGCTAAAAATGGTATTTTGGCAGTTTGTATTGAATCTGTTTGTGTTATTAACAGAAGAGGGAGAAATGTCATGAGACGTTGGACAGGCAGGATTGATGATAGCATGACCATAGCTTTGCTGGAATACTGAATGCAGGGTTTGGCTAGGTGTTTATTTTAACATTTTATTAAACTTTCTATTTGGGTCTTAACCCATGGTTCTCAGCTGGGGTGACACTGCTCCTCTAGAAGCAGGTTTGAAATTATGGGTATGTTTTCTTGTCACAGTGACTGAGTACGGTGGTGGTAGTGGTGGTACTACTACTACTGGTATTTAGTCAGCAGGGATAAGGGATGTTAGCTGTCCTGCAAAGTTTTGGTCAGTCATATACAATAAAGAATCATCTCACCCCGAAATGCAAATTGCAGGCCCATTGAGATACACAGCAAGTTAGTTTATACTCTTGATGTGAATATAGTTTACCAAAATTAGTGACATAATGAGTGGAATTACTAGGTAAGTCAAATCCTAAAGAGTGAATGTGTTAGAATTGCAGTGTCATACCAAATAACATTCAAAAGAAATGAGCCATTAAGTGAAGCTTATGAACCTGGAGGTAAAAAATGCTTATCTGTTAAACTGAGGTTTCATTGACGTGTCCCTATTAATAAACGTTATTTGCCCCACAATGTTTCTTAAAACATGCTCCATGGAAAGCTAG